ACATATATTCTTCTTCCTGATAGGATTTCAGGTCACATACATAAAATGAGTCCTAGGACCAACCTCTGCTCTCCCATCACTCTCCAAGGTGAATGTAAACACACACACGAACACTGACTCTGGATTCCAAACATATACGTATGCATAGCCTGATATAAGGCAGAATTCAACTCTGGACTTTTCTTTTTCCGTTATCCAGGGAAATGCGTGAGTTACTATGACAGATGCCAAAGACTTTTGGCTCTGGTAGTGGAAATTGGGAGGCAATGGTGAAATGAAGTAAGAAATTCCAGGGCCAGAAGGTGGATGCAAGTCAGCAACGGCTTTTCCCAGGAGCTTGCTCTTTTTGGGTAAGTGCTACACATACAAGCCCCAACCCGCTGCCTAAGCTACCCTATTCTGAACCCCGCTCAGGCTGCAACAGATGACACACAGCAGGGAGCCTCATTTGCAGGAGATGAGTGTTCCCTTGCTCTATTTTAATCCTGGCAGCCCAGCCGGGGAAGGTTTTGTCAGAAATGGTGGAAAACAGTGACAACCAAGCTTTCTGGAGTAAAGGCTAGGCAGCTCAGGAGCAACCAATCACGACTCGCACAGTATTGTTAACAATACAAGGGAAAACAAGTATCCTTCCCGCCGGCCCGCACTTTTGCAGCCAGCTTGGGCGACCCGTGGCAGCGCTTTGACGACGACCTGCCGGGCTCCGGAGGGCGGGCACGGCGGAGACGGCAGCAGCGCTGCCCCGCAGCTCCGGAAACAGCCCTTCCCCTATCCTCAAGGACCAAATCAGTCCTGATAAACACCCCTCCTGGCCCTACAATGGGAAGGGCAAGTTCAAACGCAGGGCGTCGAGCCCACACGCCTAGAGACGCGGCCAGGCACCCCCGCCCTCCTCGCCGCGCAGTCGCGCACAGTGAGCAACAGTCCAGCACCAACCCGGCTTAACTGCGCCTGCGCACTCCAGGAGTTTCCCCCCACGCCCCTTTCCGAGGACTAGCGCCCGTCGCTTAGCAACGCGCGAGTCACAGTCGCCGCGCTTTGCGCACCCTTTTCCTGGCAGGGCTGCGTCCCTGTTCTTCCCAGGAGGCTCCTCGCTGCCTGGTGCCGTAGAGGCCCATGGAGGAAAAGGAAGATAAGCATCAGTAAGTGCTGGGGTTTGGTGTCTTATTTCCCTGCCCCTTACCGTTTCTTGCCTCCCTCTGACAGGACTCTGCTACAGCAAACAGGCCTTTCTGCTATCATCTGCAGTGATAAAGACCAGCATCAGCAGCACCTGGTTGTTAGGAATGCAAATTTTGGGGACTTCCCACCCCCGAGACACACAGAATCAGAAACTCTATGGCTGGGGCTCAATAATCTGGCTTCAACCAAGGCATCCAGGTGATTCTGATGTACCTTAAATTGAGACTATTGGGGTAAATGGTTTACTATTTATGTTTTTCAGACAGCATAAAATAGAGGATGCTGCTATAACATATGTAAGTGAAAATGAAGAAATTAAACACGAAGAAAAACCTGGAAAAAGCATACATCATTCAAAATCACATGTTGGAAGAGGACGTATATATTATGCTAAATTCATTAACACAAATGCAAGAACATACAATGAACCATTTCCCTACATAGATCCCAAAAAAGGGCCAGAAATACAGGTTGGACAGATGTTCATTGTATACAAATAGAGCAATATTGTGTTTCCAATTATTTTCTATAAAGGGTGACTGGTGGTCACATGGTAAAGCACTGGAACCTGTCTTCCTACCACCTTACGACTCTAAGAGCACCCAGAGGAGTGACTTCCAAAAACCATCGTGTCCACTGGTTTTGCCAGTCAAACACAGCAAGATGCAAAAGCCTTCTTGTGGAATAGGTAAGGTTTTGCAGTGGTAAAAACCTTTTATGTTTGTCCTGACTTCACAAAATCTTTTTTTTAGTACCACTTGCCTCTCCTGGTACATCAGCAGAACTTCAAAACAATTTTATAGAATACATCTCTTTTATACATCAATATGATGCCAGAAAAACTCCGAATGAGCCTCTCCAGGGAAAGGTGAGGCAGTATTTAGAATTATTTAATACTTTCTGGTTAATGTCGACTTTGTTTTCTTTTCCAGAGACACGGAGCTTTTGTACAGAGAGAGATAAAACCAGGCAGTAGGCCAACAGTTCCTAAAGGAGCAGAGGTATTACTGAACACTCCAGGGTCACGTTCATCAGAACAGTCCAAAAAAACAGAGAAAGGAAACTCAGCGGAAAGCAGAATGATCTCACCAGGTCTCTGCCAACAAAATTCTCAGGAGCTGTTAGAGCCTAAAACTCACTTATCAGAAACAGACGTCAGACAGGCAGCCAAGGCATGCCCCAGCACTCCTGAGAGCAGAGAAAAGACCTCAGGCGCCACTCAAACAACTGTAGGAGATGCTCTTTTCACTAGGCACAAGCCTTTAAATCCACCAATTAAAAAATCAGAATAAATTACCTTCTTCAGATAAAAATCTAATCCCTGGAATATAGGGAAATTTCACAATCATCATCTTGGCCCTCACATTTACTTTTCTGTTATCAGTAACTTCAGAACATACAATTTATGTAAATGGAAAAAGAGAAAAAAGACAATTAAAATACAACCAAATGTTATTAATAAGAGTGGTCTCCAATAAGTGGAGTGAGACATTATTTCTATGTCACATTCTTTATGAACACAACTTTGTTTTGCACAACACATGATCGTAATTAACAAATATAATACTTTTAGAAGAGAGGCCCTGTTAGACATGAGTGGACAGCTTTGGAATCAAACAAACTAGAGTTGGAATGTTGGCTTCACTTCATTCCTTGAGCTGTGTGACCTTGGGTAAGTAACTTAACCTCTCTAGACTTCAGTTTTTTTTCAGTGGGTGTTCTTGTCTTCCTTCCAGATGAAACCTTGAGAAAAGGAGCCAAGACTGTAACAGTGGTCCTGTGCCACAGTGCAGGAAGAAAAGGAACAGAGAGATCACGGGCATGTTTTTTTAGGTGGTTTCATGCCATCTTATTTTCTCCTTGAAATACATTCACAGTAAGTATTAGCAGTTTCATTTTTATAATGAGTCTGCCCTCCCTCTCCCCTCCCTCCCTCTCAGATGAGGTGACTGGCTCTGTGGGAAGCCTATGGCCATGTTGTAATGACACTCAATCAGCCCAGTGGAGAGGGCCACATGGCAAGGAACTAAGGCCTCCCACCAACAGCCAGCAAAGAACTGAGACCTTCTGCCTACAGTCATGAGTCCTCTTGGAAGAGAATCTTCCCATCTCATTCAAGCCTTCAGATGACCATGGCATGGGCAAACTTTGATTGCAGTCTCATGACAGACCCAGAGCCAGAACCATCCAGTTAAGCTGCTGTTGAATTCCTGATCCCATCTAAATCATGTTAATACCTGTCATAAACAGATAACTAACAGATTAATAAGCAGCTTATATACAGGCTTAGCTACAAATCATTCCATATAATGTTTTACACAAACTGTTTTTTCCTAGTTTTGTGTTGAAGTGAATGAAGCTCTAGAAAGCCAAAGGACAGAAGGAGCCAGGACCTCTGAGTCATTTGGAGGAGTGCTACCCTAGAAAGCCACCCCTATCATGTTAAACCACAAATTTGGGACTTGTTTGCTATAGTAGATAGTGCTAATTCTATGTAATATACTCTCGTTTTTACTTCTCATAGCATTTATTGTTCTCTACCATAAATAATTATTCGCGTAAATATATTTTTTCATTTTAGTCTATTAGTTGCTTTAAAAAAAAAAAAACTACATTGCCATGGTTTGACTGTGTCCTCCAAAAGCATGTGTTGGAAACTTAATTGCCATTGTAACAGTATTAAGAGGTGGGACCTTTCAGAGGTGAGTAGGACATGAGGGCTCTGCCTGCATGAATGGATTAATGCTGTTATTTCAGGAGCGATTTTCTTATAAAAGGACAAGGTAGGCCCCCTTCACACTCTCTCTGTTGCACACTCTCTTGGCTGTCTGCCTTCTGACATGGGATGACACAGCAAGAAGGCCCTCCCCAGGTGCAACCCCTCCATCTTGGACTTCTCAGCTTCTAGAACTATGAGCCAAATACATTTCATTTCTTTATAAATTACCCAGTCTTTGGTATTCTGTTATAGCAGCACAAACCGGACTAAGACAAACATGAAATGAGAAATTACAAGACGCCTGGTGGTATGTGCTTTGCCAATGTATCTCAATTAATTCTCGCAATAAACCTCTCAAGTAAATACTATTATTACTCTGATTTTTCAGATGTGAAATATG